AACTTTGTCTCAAAATTGATAATAATAATCATATGTTGCTTACTGGCCACCTTTTATAAGCAACGGTGTGCTGGGGACATTGAGGCTTCTGCATGCAACCTCCCATCCAATCTGCCAGCAAATGATGGGAAGGTAAGGCTGCTCTGTGGAAGGAGGCCGGTTAATCATGAAACATTTAAGTAAAAGTGGAGGAAAAGGTCACTGTTAACGCAGAGAATGGAGATTGCAAGTGGGAACTGGTAGAAAATGGCCAACCACAGGGCTTATCTGTGACAGCAGTGTGTCCATCAAAAATCAGTGAATAATAGAAACAACAGGGTCCTCCAGGCATCATCAAGACCTCAGTGTTATCTGCAATCAAAAGGTGAGGGCAGGGGGCAGGCGCAGTGGCTCACGCCTGTAATCCCAGCACTTTGGGAGGCCGAAGCGGGTGGATCACGAGGTCAGGAGTTCGAGACCAGCCTGGCCAACACAGTGAAACCCCCATCTCTACTAAAAAGACAAAATAATTAGCCGGGCATGGTGGCACGCGCCTGTAGTCCCAGCTACTTGGGAGGTGGAGGCAGGAGAATCACTTGAACCCGGGAGGCGGAGGTTGCGGCGAGCCGAGATCGTGCCATTGCACTCCAGCCTAGGCAACAAGAGCGAAACTCCGTCACAAAAAAAAAAAAAAAAAAAAAAAAAAAAAGTGACGGGTGATGGGGTGATGGATAGGTTGAGAGCTCGACTCACGTTGCTGAAGCTCTGCGCGGCTTTAGAAAATTCCCCGCACAGGTAGAGCCGCTCGCCTTCGGCCATATAAGAGGGAAAGGTGCTTCGCAAGGTCTCGCCTTCGGGGTCCGACATGGTGACCGGATTTAGAGACGCTAAAGCAGAGACAATCAAAGAAAAGCTGGAGAACCTCTATCTGGTTTGTGGAAGCTCCGTTTCTTAGCAACCATGAGATGTACAGCGACTTCCGGTTCCGCCCCCGTCTGGCAAGGGCCCGGATTCTGGGTACAACCTGCCGGCGTGCGCTTGCGCCAGTTCTGCCGCGCACTGGGCCAGGGAGTGATGATTGCGTGGCTGACGGCTGGGCTGGTTAGTGTTTGCTGTTGCACGCTCTGGCGGTTCTCTCTGGAGTTGCTGCCTGAAAAGGCTCCCTTGTAAGACAGCCAAGAAAACAGGAAGAGGGTTGGAGGCAAAGTTCCGAATAGGGATGAGGCATACGTGGTAAGGATATGTGCACGGCGTACCGCCATTAGCTGCCCCCTTCTGACCAGCTTCTCTCTCCCAGACAGGTAGAGCAGGTCTCTCTGCAGCCATGTCGGCCAAGGCAATTTCAGAGCAGACGGGCAAAGAACTCCTTTACAAGTTCATCTGTACCACCTCAGCCATCCAGAATCGGTTCAAGTATGCTCGGGTCACTCCTGACACAGACTGGGCCCGCTTGCTGCAGGACCACCCCTGGCTGCTCAGCCAGGTGAGCCCTGCCTCCACTTTGGGCCTTTCTTCCTCACTCTAAATACAAACCGCTTTTGTTCCAGAACTTGGTAGTCAAGCCAGACCAGCTGATCAAACGTCGTGGAAAACTTGGTCTCGTTGGGGTCAACCTCACTCTGGATGGGGTCAAGTCCTGGCTGAAGCCACGGCTGGGACAGGAAGCCACAGTGAGTGGGCATGGGGTCAGGATGAACGTGTGTCTGAGTTTCATCTCCCTCAATTTTTCTGTAGGTTGGCAAGGCCACAGGCTTCCTCAAGAACTTTCTGATCGAGCCCTTCGTCCCCCACAGTCAGGTATGTGTGAGGCGGCTCCAGGCTGGGTCTTCCAATCCCACTGTCCTGTCTCTTCACCTGCAAGGCTGAGGAGTTCTATGTCTGCATCTATGCCACCCGAGAAGGGGACTACGTCCTGTTCCACCACGAGGGGGGTGTGGACGTGGGTGATGTGGACGCCAAGGCCCAGAAGCTGCTTGTTGGCGTGGATGAGAAACTGAATCCTGAGGACATCAAAAAACACCTGTTGGTCCACGCCCCTGAAGACAAGAAAGAGTTGAGTGAGAGGGACGGTAGGGAGGTGGCAGATGAACTGTCCCTCTCTCCCTCCCACCTCTAGAATTCTGGCCAGTTTTATCTCCGGCCTCTTCAATTTCTACGAGGACTTGTACTTCACCTACCTCGAGATCAATCCCCTTGGTAACTGGGTGTGCTTGGCTGGGAGGGGGCAAGTGTCTGATGATTGCCTCTGCTCCCCTTGAAGTAGTGACCAAAGATGGAGTCTATGTCCTTGACTTGGCGGCCAAGGTGGACGCCACTGCCGACTACATCTGCAAAGTGAAGTGGGGTGACATCGAGTTCCCTCCCCCCTTCGGGCGGGAGGCATATCCAGAGGTAAGGCTGGTTTAGAGAGGAGATGGGGACTGCAAGGGCCTACCTGTTGCTGTCTGGTCCCCAGGAAGCCTACATTGCAGACCTCGATGCCAAAAGTGGGGCAAGCCTGAAGCTGACCTTGCTGAACCCCAAAGGGAGGATCTGGACCATGGTGGCCGGGGGTGGCGCCTCTGTCGTGTACAGGTGACCGAAGGGGGTTGCTGAAGGGATGCCAGAGAGCCATCACTGACTTCTGTCTCCTTGGCAGCGATACCATCTGTGATCTAGGGGGTGTCAACGAGCTGGCAAACTATGGGGAGTACTCAGGCGCCCCCAGCGAGCAGCAGACCTATGACTATGCCAAGACTATCCTCTCCCTCATGACCCGAGAGAAGCACCCAGATGGTGAGATACTTGCACACACACATACCTGTCCCCTGTTTTTGATTCTCTCTTACTCCAAATCCAGGCAAGATCCTCATCATTGGAGGCAGCATCGCAAACTTCACCAACGTGGCTGCCACGTTCAAGGTAACAGTTGCAACAGTGGTGCAGTTTCTGGGGTTTTTAGTCACATGTCACTTTGGGCTTCCAGGGCATCGTGAGAGCAATTCGAGATTACCAGGGCCCCCTGAAGGAGCACGAAGTCACAATCTTTGTCCGAAGAGGTGGCCCCAACTATCAGGAGGGCTTACGGGTGATGGGAGAAGTCGGTAAGATGAGGACCTTTTCTCTCCCCCTCACCGAATTATGGATTTTTTTTTCCTTCCCTTGCAGGGAAGACCACTGGGATCCCCATCCATGTCTTTGGCACAGAGACTCACATGACGGCCATTGTGGGCATGGCCCTGGGCCACCGGCCCATCCCCAACCAGCCACCCACAGCGGCCCACACTGCAAACTTCCTCCTCAACGCCAGCGGGAGCACATCGGTAGGTTCCAGCCTCCCCAAACCTTACAGGAAACCTCTTACACTCTCTCCTTATCTCACCCCAGACGCCAGCCCCCAGCAGGACAGCATCTTTTTCTGAGTCCAGGGCCGATGAGGTGGCGCCTGCAAAGAAGGCCAAGCCTGCCATGCCACAAGGTAACTCCCTGAGGCTTCAGGCATGTTGCAGGCACTCAGTTGCCTTGGTCATTTTCTTTGACAGATTCAGTCCCAAGTCCAAGATCCCTGCAAGGTAGGATGCCCCCACCCTGCCCCCACTCCGCGCTGGGTGCACTCTCTGTGTCTTTGCCCACCAGGAAAGAGCACCACCCTCTTCAGCCGCCACACCAAGGCCATTGTGTGGGGCATGCAGACCCGGGCCGTGCAAGGCATGCTGGACTTTGACTATGTCTGCTCCCGAGACGAGCCCTCAGTGGCTGCCATGGTCTACCCTTTCACGTGAGTTACCCCATGGCGGGAAATATCTCCTTGATATCCTAATTCTTCTTTTACTTTCTCACAGTGGGGACCACAAGCAGAAGTTTTACTGGGGGCACAAAGAGATCCTGATCCCTGTCTTCAAGAACATGGCTGATGCCATGAGGAAGCATCCGGAGGTAGATGTGCTCATCAACTTTGCCTCTCTCCGCTCTGCCTATGACAGCACCATGGAGACCATGAACTATGCCCAGGTAGATCACTGGGCTCTGGAGGGTGGGGGGTGGTTAACAGGAAGGGACTTTTGTCATCCTCTAGATCCGGACCATCGCCATCATAGCTGAAGGCATCCCTGAGGCCCTCACGAGAAAGCTGATCAAGAAGGCGGACCAGAAGGGAGTGACCATCATCGGACCTGCCACTGTGAGCTTCCCCTCCGGAAAGCCTTTTACGTTTTCCTCCCTGATTGTGGTTTCTGCCCCCACAGGTTGGAGGCATCAAGCCTGGGTGCTTTAAGATTGGCAACACAGGTGGGATGCTGGACAACATCCTGGCCTCCAAACTGTACCGCCCAGGCAGCGTGGCCTATGTCTCACGTTCCGGAGGCATGTCCAACGAGCTCAACAATATCATCTCTCGGACCACGGATGGCGTCTATGAGGGCGTGGCCATTGGTGGGGACAGGTAATCAGCTGGGAAGCCAAGGAGGGGCTTCCTCCTGTATCCTGATACTCCCTGCTCTCAACAGGTACCCGGGCTCCACATTCATGGATCATGTGTTACGCTATCAGGACACTCCAGGAGTCAAAATGATTGTGGTTCTTGGAGAGGTGAGTTACTTTAAAAAAAAAAATTATGATTTTTGGCTTTTTCTCATTCCCCATTCCTTGGCAGATTGGGGGCACTGAGGAATATAAGATTTGCCGGGGCATCAAGGAGGGCCGCCTCACTAAGCCCATCGTCTGCTGGTGCATCGGGACGTGTGCCACCATGTTCTCCTCTGAGGTATGGCTGAGATGGGTCACTTCTGGGCTGGGTAGCAGTAAAGCTACTTTCCTTTGCTTTCCAGGTCCAGTTTGGCCATGCTGGAGCTTGTGCCAACCAGGCTTCTGAAACTGCAGTAGCCAAGAACCAGGCTTTGAAGGAAGCAGGAGTGTTTGTGCCCCGGAGCTTTGATGAGCTTGGAGAGATCATCCAGTAAGTGGACCTTGGGGAGGATGCCGGCCTCCCACATGGATGTCTTTTTTTTCCTGCCTCCCAGGTCTGTATACGAAGATCTCGTGGCCAATGGAGTCATTGTACCTGCCCAGGAGGTGCCGCCCCCAACCGTGCCCATGGACTACTCCTGGGCCAGGGTAGGTGCCTTAAATGTCTCTAACAGTGTGAGGCCCTGCTTCCCTCTTCCCCATCTCTGCCCAGGAGCTTGGTTTGATCCGCAAACCTGCCTCGTTCATGACCAGCATCTGCGATGAGCGAGGACAGGAGCTCATCTACGCGGGCATGCCCATCACTGAGGTCTTCAAGGAAGAGATGGGCATTGGCGGGGTCCTCGGCCTCCTCTGGTTCCAGAAAAGGTGAGCATGGAGGGCAGAAGATTACAGGGCCCCCATCTCCTGGCCTTTGTTCCCCCCACTCCAGGTTGCCTAAGTACTCTTGCCAGTTCATTGAGATGTGTCTGATGGTGACAGCTGATCACGGGCCAGCCGTCTCTGGAGCCCACAACACCATCATTTGTGCGCGAGCTGGGAAAGACCTGGTCTCCAGCCTCACCTCGGGGCTGCTCACCATCGTAAGTACTGTCATCATGGGAGGTGAACAGTGCTCAAGGCAACACGCACTTGTTTCTCCTCCAGGGGGATCGGTTTGGGGGTGCCTTGGATGCAGCAGCCAAGATGTTCAGTAAAGCCTTTGACAGTGGCATTATCCCCATGGAGTTTGTGAACAAGATGAAGAAGGAAGGGAAGCTGATCATGGGCATTGGTCACCGAGTGAAGTCGGTGAGTTGTTACTCTCCTAAAAAAGTGGGATGGTGTTCCTCTGTACCGTTGGGTTCATTTCTAGATAAACAACCCAGACATGCGAGTGCAGATCCTCAAAGATTACGTCAGGCAGCACTTCCCTGCCACTCCTCTGCTCGATTATGCACTGGAAGTAGAGAAGATTACCACCTCGAAGGTAACAAAGAAAAAACTTCCTAATTCCCTCACGATAAATGCTTTGAATTTTTTTGCCTTCCCAGAAGCCAAATCTTATCCTGAATGTAGATGGTCTCATCGGAGTCGCATTTGTAGACATGCTTAGAAACTGTGGGTCCTTTACTCGGTGAGCATTGTAGCTGTTTTCTTCTTCATTACCTTTTAAAACTACAAGTTGATGTGTGTTGCAGGGAGGAAGCTGATGAATATATTGACATTGGAGCCCTCAATGGCATCTTTGTGCTGGGAAGGAGTATGGGGTTCATTGGTGAGTCCATTCGTTGTTGTTTTAAGTGTTTTCTAATAAAAAAGATGTGTTTGCTTCATTTTAGGACACTATCTTGATCAGAAGAGGCTGAAGCAGGGGCTGTATCGTCATCCGTGGGATGATATTTCATATGTTCTTCCGGAACACATGAGCATGTAACAGAGCCAGGAACCCTACTGCAGTAAACTGAAGACAAGATCTCTTCCCCCAAGAAAAAGTGTACAGACAGCTGGCAGTGGAGCCTGCTTTATTTAGCAGGGGCCTGGAATGTAAACAGCCACTGGGGTACAGGCACCGAAGACCAACATCCACAGGCTAACACCCCTTCAGTCCACACAAAGAAGCTTCATATTTTTTTTATAAGCATAGAAATAAAAACCAAGCCAATATTTGTGACTTTGCTCTGCTACCTGCTGTATTTATTATATGGAAGCATCTAAGTACTGTCAGGATGGGGTCTTCCTCATTGTAGGGCGTTAGGATGTTGCTTTCTTTTTCCATTAGTTAAACATTTTTTTCTCCTTTGGAGGAAGGGAATGAAACATTTATGGCCTCAAGATACTATACATTTAAAGCACCCCAATGTCTCTCTTTTTTTTTTTTTACTTCCCTTTCTTCTTCCTTATATAACATGAAGAACATTGTATTAATCTGATTTTTAAAGATCTTTTTGTATGTTACGTGTTAAGGGCTTGTTTGGTATCCCACTGAAATGTTCTGTGTTGCAGACCAGAGTCTGTTTATGTCAGGGGGATGGGGCCATTGCATCCTTAGCCATTGTCACAAAATATGTGGAGTAGTAACTTAATATGTAAAGTTGTAACATACATACATTTAAAATGGAAATGCAGAAAGCTGTGAAATGTCTTGTGTCTTATGTTCTCTGTATTTATGCAGCTGATTTGTCTGTCTGTAACTGAAGTGTGGGTCCAAGGACTCCTAACTACTTTGCATCTGTAATCCACAAAGATTCTGGGCAGCTGCCACCTCAGTCTCTTCTCTGTATTATCATAGTCTGGTTTAAATAAACTATATAGTAACAATGAAGGCATACTGCTGGCTCCTGGCATCCATATCCTTTGAT